AGATCGTGCCACTGCACTCCGCCTGGCGACAGAACGAGACTCCATGAAAAAAAAAAAAAAAAAAAAAAGAGTAAAGTGAGAGCAAGTTTATTGAGAAAGTAAAGGAATAAAAGAATGGCTATTCTATAGGCAGAGCAGCCCCAAAGGCTGCTGGTTGCCCATTTTTATGGTTATTTCTTGATTATATGCTAAACGAGGAGTGGATTATTCATGAGTTTTCCAGGAAAGTGGTGGGCAATTCTCAGAACTGAGGGTTCCTCCCCTTTTAGACCATATAGGGTAACTTCCTGACTTTGCCATGGCATTTATAAACTGTCATCGTGTTGGTGGGAGTGTCTTTTAGTGTGCTAATGTACTGTAACTAGAGTAATGAGCTGTGAGGATGACCAGAGGTCACTCTCATTGCCATCTTGGTTCTGGTGGTTTTGGGCCAGCTTCTTTACACCATTATCAGCAAGGCCTTTATGACCTGTATCTTGTGTCAACCTCCTGTCTCATCCTGTGACTTAGAATGTCTACCCTCCTGGGAATGCAGCCCAGTAGGTCTCAGCCTTATTTTACCCAGCACCTCTCATTTCCACATATTAACCCCCCCGTTCCACACACTCTCACATTTGGTCCCAGGGGTCTCGAACACCCCTGACGTCCAGCCTCTGCCCGCCAGCTGTTCAGGTCGGGTGGGGAGGCTGCAGTGCAGACCCCTGCCCGGCGTCTCCCTGGAGACTGCCTTCCCTCCCATATATGGTGCGTGCTGCTGGCTGTCCCCCCTGTTCCCTCTACCTGGAAGTCTTTCCTCACCCCTGCCTTCAGAGTCTAACCTCTCCCCAGGCCTCAGCTGAAGGCCTGGCTCTGAGCCAGCCACCTCCTTCACACAACCCACCTTGCTCTGAAGCTGCCTGCTCACAGCCATGCCCCGATGCCACACCCAGGGGTTCTTGGGGAACATTAATGGGATAAAGGAGTAAGAAAATCAAAGGTCACCAAACGGAGCCCTTAAAGGGCAATGCTCTGCGTGTGCCACGGTGCCCAACAGCATCTCGTGCCAGCTGAGCTGCGGTGTGTGGACCCGGGGAATGGACCGGGCTGGACAACCTCTAAGACTTGGCTCCAGCTCAGCCTGTGAAGGAATCACCTCTCTGATCCCCACCTCTGCCCCGGAGTGCTAGACCCAGGGAGGAAGAGACCCCATGGACCAGCCAGAGGCCCCCTGCTCCAGGTGAGTGCTGGCCCCAGGGTGGTCACTGGGAACTCCCCGATGACCCGCGCCCGCCCGCCTCCAGCACGGGGCCGCGCCTCGCGGTGGCCCGCGAGCTGCTCCTGGCTGCGCTGGAGGAACTGAGCCAAGAGCAGCTGAAGCGCTTCCGCCACAAGCTGCGCGACGTGGGCCCGGACGGACGCAGCATCCCGTGGGGGCGGCTGGAGCGCGCGGACGCCGTGGACCTCGCGGAGCAGCTGGCCCAGTTCTACGGCCCGGAGCCTGCCCTGGAGGTGGCCCGCAAGACCCTCAAGAGGGCGGACGCGCGCGACGTGGCGGCGCAGCTCCAGGAGCGGCGGCTGCAGCGTGAGTTCTGCGCGGGAGGTCCCTCCTGTCTGTCGGCGGAACCTCACCCCAGTTTCCCTTCCAGGGCTCGGGCTCGGCTCCGGGACGCTGCTCTCCGTGTCCGGTGGGTCTCTCGCTGGGGGGGCACGAGTGTCCCTTGTCCCCGCGCTGTCTCCCGCTGCGCCCAGAGTACAAGAAGAAGTACCGGGAGCACGTGCTGCAGCTGCACGCTCGGGTGAAGGAGAGGAACGCCCGCTCCGTGAAGATCACCAAGCGCTTCACCAAGCTGCTCATCGCGCCCGAGAGCGCCGCCCCGGAGGAGGCGATGGGGCCCGCGGAAGAGCCTGAGCCGGGGCGCGCGCGGCGCTCGGACACGCACACTTTCAACCGCCTCTTCCGCCGCGACGAGGAGGGCCGGCGGCCGCTGACCGTGGTGCTGCAGGGCCCGGCGGGCATCGGCAAGACCATGGCGGCCAAAAAGATCCTGTACGACTGGGCGGCGGGCAAGCTGTACCAGGGCCAGGTGGACTTCGCCTTCTTCATGCCCTGCGGCGAGCTGCTGGAGAGGCCGGGCACGCGCAGCCTGGCTGACCTGATCCTGGACCAGTGCCCCGACCGCGGCGCGCCGGTGCCGCAGATGCTGGCCCAGCCGCAGCGGCTGCTCTTCATCCTGGACGGCGCGGACGAGCTGCCGGCGCTGGGGGGCCCCGAGGCCGCGCCCTGCACAGACCCCTTCGAGGCGGCGAGCGGCGCGCGGGTGCTAGGCGGGCTGCTGAGCAAGGCGCTGCTGCCCACGGCCCTCCTGCTGGTGACCACGCGCGCCGCCGCCCCCGGGAGGCTGCAGGGCCGCCTGTGTTCCCCGCAGTGCGCCGAGGTGCGCGGCTTCTCCGACAAGGACAAGAAGAAGTATTTCTACAAGTATTTCCGGGATGAGAGGAGGGCCGAGCGCGCCTACCGCTTCGTGAAGGAGAACGAGACGCTGTTCGCGCTGTGCTTCGTGCCCTTCGTGTGCTGGATCGTGTGCACCGTGCTGCGCCAGCAGCTGGAGCTCGGTCGGGACCTGTCGCGCACGTCCAAGACCACCACGTCAGTGTACCTGCTTTTCATCACCAGCGTTCTGAGCTCGGCTCCGGTAGCCGACGGGCCCCGGTTGCAGGGCGACCTGCGCAATCTGTGCCGCCTGGCCCGCGAGGGCGTCCTCGGACGCAGGGCGCAGTTTGCCGAGAAGGAACTGGAGCAACTGGAGCTTCGTGGCTCCAAAGTGCAGACGCTGTTTCTCAGCAAAAAGGAGCTGCCGGGCGTGCTGGAGACAGAGGTCACCTACCAGTTCATCGACCAGAGCTTCCAGGAGTTCCTCGCGGCACTGTCCTACCTGCTGGAGGACGGCGGGGTGCCCAGGACCGCGGCTGGCGGCGTTGGGACACTCCTGCGTGGGGACGCCCAGCCGCACAGCCACTTGGTGCTCACCACGCGCTTCCTCTTCGGACTGCTGAGCGCGGAGCGGATGCGCGACATCGAGCGCCACTTCGGCTGCATGGTTTCAGAGCGTGTGAAGCAGGAGGCCCTGCGGTGGGTGCAGGGACAGGGACAGGGCTGCCCCGGAGTGGCACCAGAGGTGACCGAGGGGGCCAAAGGGCTCGAGGACACCGAAGAGCCAGAGGAGGAGGAGGAGGGAGAGGAGCCCAACTACCCACTGGAGTTGCTGTACTGCCTGTACGAGACGCAGGAGGACGCGTTTGTGCGCCAAGCCCTGTGCCGGTTCCCGGAGCTGGCGCTGCAGCGAGTGCGCTTCTGCCGCATGGACGTGGCTGTTCTGAGCTACTGCGTGAGGTGCTGCCCTGCTGGACAGGCACTGCGGCTGATCAGCTGCAGATTGGTTGCTGCGCAGGAGAAGAAGAAGAAGAGCCTGGGGAAGCGGCTCCAGGCCAGCCTGGGTGGCGGCAGGTGCGTCTCCAGGGCAGAGATACTCTCTTGTGGGTGGGCTTCACCTTCCTCTCTCTCCCAGCAGTTCTCAAGGCACCACAAAACAACTGCCAGCCTCCCTTCTTCATCCACTCTTTCAGGCAATGACTGACCCACTGTGCCATCTGAGCAGCCTCACGTGAGTGGCCACACCCCCAGCTCTTCCCACGGTGCAGGTAAATCTCTGTGCTTCTTGACCACAGGCTGTCCCACTGCAAACTCCCTGACGCGGTCTGCCGAGACCTTTCTGAGGCCCTGAGGGCAGCCCCCGCACTGACGGAGCTGGGCCTCCTCCACAACAGGCTCAGTGAGGCGGGACTGCGTATGCTGAGTGAGGGCCTAGCCTGGCCGCAGTGCAGGGTGCAGACGGTCAGGTGAGGCCTGGCCTGGGAGGGACCGTGGGATGCCCAGCAGCTCCTGAGGTCGGCCCTCCCACAGGGTACAGCTGCCTGACCCCCAGCGAGGGCTCCAGTACCTGGTGGGTATGCTTCGGCAGAGCCCTGCCCTGACCACCCTGGATCTCAGCGGCTGCCAACTGCCCGCCCCCATGGTGACCTACCTGTGTGCAGTCCTGCAGCACCAGGGATGCGGCCTGCAGACCCTCAGGTGGAGGCAGGGGTGGGAAGGGTGCTGGGGACTGACCCCGCTTCTGCTCTGCGTGTGGCTGCAGTCTGGCCTCTGTGGAGCTGAGCGAGCAGTCACTACAGGAGCTTCAGGCTGTGAAGAGAGCAAAGCCGGATCTGGTCATCACACACCCAGCGCTGGACGGCCACCCACAACCTCCCAAGGAACTCATCTCGACCTTCTGAGGCTCTGGTGGCCAGAGCAGGGTGGAAGACCCTAGTCAAAGTCCCTGTGGAGAGAACGGCCCATTCCAAGGGCAGGAGGATATTGCTCTCGGCCTTTGGGAAACTTTTGAGCCGAG